TCAAGAAGATGACTGTGAATAACTAGAGATAATCAGCTCTTCCCGAACGTGGGGATCCTGGTTCTGAAAACAGTCTTACGATGCCCACTCCCAGTACTCCCCTTCCCAGTAAGTACTCCGACTTCCCAATTACTTCTAGATTTGGCCAAATATTAGTAAGTTGTTAAGATGTATATTGTGTCAGTACCGAGTAATAAAACTCAATCCATCTGGCACCTTCGTGCCTTCTCCAAGAAGCTAAAGCATCCCCTGAATGCCCCTGTATTTAAATTGTAAAAAACATTGTAACAGAACACGATACACCTTTTCCCAGCTGTGTGTGGAAATTTTGGCAGAATGAGGAGGCCAGGGGGCCAAGGTCTGAGAGAGTCAGGGGCCTGTGAGGGATTCGAGTCTTTTTTGCCCAGGGAGGTTCACCGAGGGGATCAGGGAATGCAAGGGGAGCCCGAGGGGCGGGTGTGGGCCTGTTGTGGGTGAAGAGGAGGCAGCAGCGAAGCGCAGGCCCAGTAGGTTGGTTAGCGTCTGTACCCTACTCTCCCGGGAAAGAGCTCAAAGGAAAGACTGGTGCGCTAAAGCCGAGAAAGGCGCAGGAGAGGCGGCGTGGCCGAGCTGGGGCCTGGGAAGGGCTCAGCCGCTGGGCGTGGGGCGCGACAGAGCGGCAGCACTCACCATAGCCAAAGGAGTCCGCTGCCGGTTGTTAGGCAACCGACGTGTACACTGACTCGGCGCCGTTCCCACCGCCCCGCGCGCGCAGCCCCGCTCCCCATTGGCCGTCCGCTCGTCGCCGCCTCTCCCTATTGGTGCAGGGCCGAAGAGGGTGGGACTAACCTGGCAAAGCCCCGGCCCAGCGCGGGGAGGGGCACGCTGGCGACAGAGCCCCGTCTTTATTGGGCAAGATCACGCCGTGAGCGCCAATTGGCTGAGTCGTCGCCGAGCTGGGCCAATCCTCTTGGTGGAGGAAGCTCGGCTGATTCTCGGCTCACGCGGGAGGGGAGTAAAGGGTGGCGGTCCGGGCCTGGAGTTCAGTGGGTGCAGCCTGCTTGCGAGCTGAGGCCAGACAGGGGGGCGCCTACGGACGGGTAAGAGTCGTGGCCTTGCCATTGGAGGTCACAATATACTCTTTTTGACACCCACACAATGCAGATAAGGAGGAGCATTCCAGGCCGAGACGCCCTCATCAGCAGAGTCACAGGAGTTTTGGAAGTGAGAGGTATGCTTGGAGAATTAAAAGGGAGCGTGTGCATTTTTTTCTCATCTCTCCCACCGCTGAGCAGCAGGATCAGCTCCTCCTCATCTTCCTTCTCAGCATACTCATCAGGAAGACCGTGAGGATGGAGACCATGATGATCCACTTTCACTCAGTGAATAGTAAATATATTTTCTCTTCCTTATGATTTCATCATTAATGTCTGTCTCTAACTATGTCTTTAAGAAAAGAAAAGTTGATTACAAACGGGACCATATTTTGCTTCGAAATGGAACCAGCAGTTAGCGAGCCAATGAGAGACCAAGTCGCACGGACTCATTTGACAGAGGACACTCCCAAAGTGAATGCTGACATAGAAAAGGTTAACCAGAATCAGGTAAGGAGAAAGTTGACACGTACATACCAACATGGTCTTCCCCACCGTTCCTCTCTTTCCACAGGCCAAGAGATGCACAGTGATCGGTGGCTCTGGATTCCTGGGGCAGCACATGGTGGAGCAGTTGCTGGCAAGAGGATATGCTGTCAATGTATTTGATATCCAGCAAGGGTTTGATAATCCCCAGGTGCGGTTCTTTCTGGGTGACCTCTGCAGCCGACAGGTAATGGACCATGCAGCCTTGCTGATTTCCCAAATGATTATTTTGTCTTTCTTTGCTTTTCCAGGATCTGTACCCAGCTCTGAAAGGTGTAAACACAGTTTTCCACTGTGCGTCACCCCCACCATCCAGTAACAACAAGGAGCTCTTTTATAGAGTGAATTACATTGGCACCAAGAATGTCATTGAAACTTGCAAAGAGGCTGGGGTTCAGGTAAGGGGAAGGCTGGAGTGAGTGCTGTCAGGGACTTTTATTTTTTCTGACCTTCCTCTGTCAGAAACTCATTTTAACCAGCAGTGCCAGTGTCATCTTTGAGGGCGTCGATATCAAGAATGGAACTGAAGACCTTCCCTATGCCATGAAACCCATTGACTACTACACAGAGACTAAGATCTTACAGGAGAGGGTATGTACCTTGGAACTGGTTGAGTGAGCAGAATGGACGTGCCCCTTCTCCCACTCTCCTCCAGGCAGTTCTGGGCGCCAACGATCCTGAGAAGAATTTCTTAACCACAGCCATCCGCCCTCATGGCATTTTCGGCCCAAGGGACCCGCAGTTGGTACCCATCCTCATCGAGGCAGCCAGGAACGGCAAGATGAAGTTCGTGATTGGGTGAGTCAGCCCACAGCGGCTCTTCCCTAGTCCACGTATTCCATCATCCCTTGTGCACCTGCAGAAATGGGAAGAACTTGGTGGACTTCACCTTTGTGGAGAACGTGGTCCATGGACACATCCTGGCGGCAGAGCAGCTCTCCCGAGACTCGACACTGGGTGGGAAGGTAAGGCCTGCTGCACCGGTCCCTGCACAGGTTTTCTAACTTCTTGTTCTTGTTCTCCCGCCAGGCATTTCACATCACCAATGATGAGCCCATCCCTTTCTGGACATTCCTGTCTCGCATCCTGACAGGCCTCAATTATGAGGCCCCCAAGTACCACATCCCCTACTGGGTGGCCTACTACCTGGCCCTCCTGCTATCCCTGCTGGTGATGGTGATCAGTCCTGTCATCCAGCTGCAGCCCACCTTCACACCCATGCGGGTCGCACTGGCTGGCACATTCCACTACTACAGCTGCGAGAGAGCCAAAAAGGCCATGGGCTACCAGCCACTAGTGACCATGGATGATGCTATGGAGAGGACCGTGCAGAGCTTTCGCCACCTGCGGAGGGTCAAGTGAGGGACACTGGAGGCTGGGCTCTCTCGACACGTTGCTCAGCCAGTCACTCCTTCCCCTGTGGATTGATGAAATAACATCCTTTGAATGAGTTTGCTCTGAGCCTGTGACTCCTTCTGCTAGGCAGAGAGCGCACCCTACTCTTTCCGTGACGATGAGGGCGGCAAAAACAGACATTTCTTCCTTCATGGAACTGGATTTGGATTTCTTGAAGCAGGCAGCTTCATATTATACCGATTTGTTCTCTGTCTTTTTGTGTCTCTCTGTTTACCCCCTCCCTTGCCCCCTCTTCTGGTTTATACATTTCATTCCAGTGTCCTTGTACATAATCAAGGAAGCTGTAGGAAGCTACAACCCATTTGTTAGTTCTGATGGAGAACCATTTCCATGCAGACCAATACTAGAGTGAAGCCTCTAGACTTTGTTCAAGATACTCTATCTTCAAAATATCCCAGAAGAAAAACAGAAGCTGTTAACACACAGGTGAGACTTTACATATACATTTCATACTGACAGTGAGCTTAGAGCAAAAGCTGAAAGCTGAAATGACTGTAATTCCTCCCCAGTCTCTGTTGCTTGTTCAACTCCTTACATGTTCCACATTCTCTTTCAGGTACGTTGCCGTGCCTGCCTGCATTGTTTTTTGTT